TGGCCACTCCTGATTTTTATTTCAAGAGGTCACCAACCTTGCCATGTATCTGCCAGCAGATGTCAAAGGTGGATGAGCAAGGGACCCGCGGTGCTGGGAAATGGCAGGTGAAAGTGACTTTGTGTTGCCCCATATCTGCCAGTGCTTAGAGAGAGGGCCCTGAGGAGGCGCTGAACTGGCATCAGCTGTGTTGAACAGTCCCCAGGGTGACCCTCCCGGTGGCCCAGGCTTCGTGTGGTCCTCTCCCCTAAGTGCCTTCTTACAACTGAGAGATGGCGGCAAAGGTGAAGGAAGCCACGGCTTGCCCATGTCATCCTGGTTATATAAGACTCGGCACCCTAGAGAGAAAGACTCCCCTGGTGGCTTTGAAAAGAAAACGGCCGTGCTTTGCACTGCCTATGGAGGGACAGGGGTCCGCCAGCAGCTTCCAGGAGCTGAGTAAGGCCCCCAGCCCGCAGCAGAAGGACAGAGACCCCTACACACCCAGCTTAGGGAGAGAGGCCCCTGTGGACACGTGGCCCCTCCGGGGGTTATCCTCCAAGGGACATTCTTCTGATGGGGACATCCTCTGGGGGGATTTCTCTTGGGGGACAGAAATATTCCTGGAAGAGGGGATTCTCTGCGGGGCAGGCATCCTCCGGGGAGAGAATCCTGCTGGGAGGACATCGTCGGGAAGACATCCTTCCTAGGTACCCGGCTCATCTTCCGGGGAGACCGTCCTCTGGGGGGCGGGCAGGCTTTGGGGACATTTTCGGGAGGGAGGATCTCCTAGGGCGGGCATCCTTGCGAGACGGGGTGGGGCGAATCCTCCCGGGTGGGCATCGTGGGGTGGGGGTGGGCGTTCCGCGAGGGGCATCCTCCCGGGCGGACGTTGGGGGATTCTCGGGGGAGGGAGGGGCGCGGGGCGGGCGTCCCGGGGAGGGAGGGGCGTTGCGCGCGGACGCGGGCGGGGCCTGGGCCGCTCCGTCCCCTCCCCCCGCCCGCCCCCCGCGCTTCCTCTGCTTTCGGTTTCGCTTCCGCCTCCAGCGCGAGCCCCGCCGCCGCCGAGCATGGACGACCCCGACTGCGACTCCACCTGGGAGGAGGACGAGGAGGATGCGGAGGACGCGGAGGACGAGGACTGCGAGGACGGCGAGGCCGCCGGCGCGAGGGACGCGGACGCAGGGGACGAGGACGAGGAGTCGGAGGAGCCGCGGGCGGCGCGGCCCAGCTCGTTCCAGGTGCGGCCCCGCGGCGCGGAAGAGGCCTGGGGGGGGGTCCTAATCCCATCTCTTTTCTTCCCAGTCCAGAATGACAGGGTCCAGAAACTGGCGAGCCACGAGGGACATGTGTAGGTATCGGCACAACTATCCGGTACGTACCTGCCCCTGCCCCGGGACACAGAAATCCCTGCTGTCCCCTTTCTCTGGCTCTTCAGGATCTGGTGGAACGAGACTGCAATGGGGACACGCCAAACCTGAGTTTCTACAGAAATGAGATCCGCTTCCTGCCCAACGGTAGGTGCCTCACAACCACTGGCAGCCGGCGCCCACAGCTGACTTGTCCCCATGGGGCTCCCAGGCTGTTTCATTGAGGACATTCTTCAGAACTGGACGGACAACTATGACCTCCTTGAGGACAATCACTCCTACATCCAGTGGTGAGTTGGGGAGGATGGGGGGATGGGGGGTTAATCCCTTGCCTGAGCATCTCTTCTCCTGCAGGCTGTTTCCTCTGCGAGAACCAGGAGTGAACTGGCATGCCAAGCCCCTCACGCTCAGGGAGGTCGAGGTGAGCCAGGCCTTGGCTGTGACTGGAGGGGAGTGCCTGAGCTCTCCAAGGGGGTCTTTTCCAGGTGTTTAAAAGCTCCCAGGAGATCCAGGAGCGGCTTGTCCGGGCCTACGAGCTCATGCTGGGCTTCTACGGGATCCGGCTGGAGGACCGAGGCACGGGCACGGTGGGCCGAGCACAGAACTACCAGAAGCGCTTCCAGAACCTGAACTGGTGAGGCCCGGCTGCTCCCGCCCACCCCCACCCATTGACCTCTCCTGACCCGGATCTCTCGCAGGCGCAGCCACAACAACCTCCGCATCACACGCATCCTCAAGTCGCTGGGTGAGCTGGGCCTCGAGCACTTCCAGGCGCCGCTGGTCCGCTTCTTCCTGGAGGAGACGCTGGTGCGGCGGGAGCTGCCGGGGGTGCGGCAGAGTGCCCTGGACTACTTCATGTTCGCCGTGCGCTGCCGACACCAGCGCCGCCAGCTGGTGCACTTCGCCTGGGAGCACTTCCGGCCCCGCTGCAAGTTCGTCTGGGGGCCCCAAGACAAGCTGCGGAGGTTCAAGCCCAGCTCTCTGCCCCATCCGCTCGAGGGCTCCAGGAAGGTGGAGGAGGAAGGAAGCCCCGGGGACCCCGACCACGAGGCCAGCACCCAGGGTCGGACCTGTGGGCCAGAGCATAGCAAGGGTGGGGGCAGGGTGGACGAGGGGCCCCAGCCACGGAGCGTGGAGCCCCAGGATGCGGGACCCCTGGAGAGGAGCCAGGGGGATGAGGCAGGGGGCCACGGGGAAGATAGGCCGGAGCCCTTAAGCCCCAAAGAGAGCAAGAAGAGGAAGCTGGAGCTGAGCCGGCGGGAGCAGCCGCCCACAGAGCCAGGCCCTCAGAGTGCCTCAGAGGTGGAGAAGATCGCTCTGAATTTGGAGGGGTGTGCCCTCAGCCAGGGCAGCCTCAGGACGGGGACCCAGGAAGTGGGCGGTCAGGACCCTGGGGAGGCAGTGCAGCCCTGCCGCCAACCCCTGGGAGCCAGGGTGGCCGACAAGGTGAGGAAGCGGAGGAAGGTGGATGAGGGTGCTGGGGACAGTGCTGCGGTGGCCAGTGGTGGTGCCCAGACCTTGGCCCTTGCCGGGTCCCCTGCCCCATCGGGGCACCCCAAGGCTGGACACAGTGAGAACGGGGTTGAGGAGGACACAGAAGGTCGAACGGGGCCCAAAGAAGGTACCCCTGGGAGCCCATCGGAGACCCCAGGCCCCAGCCCAGCAGGACCTGCAGGGGACGAGCCAGCCGAGAGCCCATCGGAGACCCCAGGCCCCCGCCCAGCAGGACCTGCAGGGGACGAGCCAGCCGAGAGCCCATCGGAGACCCCAGGCCCCCGCCCGGCAGGACCTGCAGGGGACGAGCCAGCCGAGAGCCCATCGGAGACCCCAGGCCCCAGCCCGGCAGGACCTACAAGGGATGAGCCAGCCGAGAGCCCATCGGAGACCCCAGGCCCCCGCCCGGCAGGACCTGCAGGGGACGAGCCAGCCGAGAGCCCATCGGAGACCCCAGGCCCCCGCCCGGCAGGACCTGCAGGGGACGAGCCAGCCGAGAGCCCATCGGAGACCCCAGGCCCCAGCCCGGCAGGACCTACAAGGGATGAGCCAGCCAAGGCGGGGGAGGCAGCAGAGTTGCAGGACGCAGAGGTGGAGTCTTCTGCCAAGTCTGGGAAGCCTTAAGGAAAGGAGTGCCCGTCGGCGTCTTGGTCCTCCTGTCCCTGCTGCAGGGGCTGGGGCCTCCGGAGCTGCTGCGGGCTCCCCTCAGGCTCTGCTTCGTGACCCGTGACCCATGACCCACAGTGCTGGCCTCCTGTGGGGCCACTATAGCAGCCACCAGAAGCCGCGAGGCCCTCAGGGAAGCCCAAGGCCTGCAGAAGCCTCCTGGCCTGGCTGTGTCTTCCCCACCCAGCTCTCCCCTGCGCCCCTGTCTTTGTAAATTGACCCTTCTGGAGTGGGGGGCGGCGGGCAGGGCTGCTTTTCTTAGTCTGATACCAAGCAAGGCCTTTTCTGAATAAATTCATTTGACTTTGAGTCTTTGGTATGGACCGGGGTCCTGTTGGGTG